GCCGGGATCAGGATTTTAAATAAGCATCTCACTTGATTATGATAAACTGGTCTACAGACCAATGCTTGAGACCTCTGGGCCAGGTGATCTTTCAGGTTCTATCTAGTTCTTAAATTTCGTTGTTCTTCTGTAAAACACACATATAAAAGATAGTAAAGGCAAGTGAGACTAAATACGTTAAACTAAGAATACTGAGGGATTAAATATAAATGTGGTCCTAGAAAGTTACTTTCTATCTATATTGACTGATGGTACAGTCTCTGGAAACCATTGCTGTGGGTTTGAATTCTGTCTCAAATATTTATGAGCTCTGGGTCCTTGTACAATTTACTTAAACATCCTTAGACTCAGTTTTCTTATATAAGGGTAAGAATAACAATCTCTGCATCCTAGTGTTGTTTAAGGATTAAAGGAAACAATCTTCATAAAGTACTTAGTAGAGTACCTGTCATATATGTGGCTAACATGTAATATGCGTTAGCTACAGGATGATGATGATGCCAATGACAAAAACTCAAATGCAGGGAGAAATGCAGGACTTCGTATTTTCTTTTTCAAAAGAAATAATGAAAAAATAAAGAGGCATGAGTCCTTCATATGCCCTTCACTCTAAAATGAATGAGGATGTGTCAAAATTAAGAATTTTGTGTGGGTTTTTTGGCTACCTCCCAAAAGAATGTAAAATTTAGCTGACCTCAGTCTACTCACATAGACAGCCTACTGCAAAAATGAAACTAACATGAGGCTATAGACTAGTCTAAGGCATGGTCATGCCAAGGGAGAATATGCCCTGACCTTATTGGAAGGGGACTCTATGTGTAAAAGATTAAATAGTGGTAAAGAGAGGAGAAAGGGGGAAAATGAGACTCTGATGAAGAGAGAAAAGAAGCAGGATCAGAATGAAGATAAAGTCAGGATTAGGAATATAATGAACTTAAAGGGAGATTTGGGAGTCAGCCCACACAGTTGTAGATGAAATCTAGCATTCTAACTGTCTTCCCTCAGCTCCAGATGCTGCAGAGTCATGGAAAACCAATCCAGCATTTCTGAATTTTTCCTCCGAGGAATATCAGCGCCTCCAGAGCAACAGCAGTCCCTCTTCGGAATTTTCCTGTGTATGTATCTTGTCACCTTGACTGGGAACCTGCTCATCATCCTGGCCATTGGCTCTGACCTGCACCTCCACACCCCCATGTACTTTTTCTTGGCCAACCTGTCTTTTGTTGACATGGGTTTAACGTCCTCCACAGTTACCAAGATGCTGGTGAATATACAGACTCGGCATCACACCATCTCCTATACGGGTTGCCTCACGCAAATGTATTTCTTTCTGATGTTTGGTGATCTAGACAGCTTCTTCCTGGCTGCCATGGCGTATGACCGCTATGTGGCCATTTGCCACCCCCTCTGCTACTCCACAGTCATGAGGCCCCAAGTCTGTGCCCTAATGCTTGCATTGTGCTGGGTCCTCACCAATATCGTTGCCCTGACTCACACGTTCCTCATGGCTCGGTTGTCCTTCTGTGTGACTGGGGAAATTGCTCACTTTTTCTGTGACATCACTCCTGTCCTGAAGCTGTCATGTTCTGACACCCACATCAACGAGATGATGGTTTTTGTCTTGGGAGGCACCGTACTCATCGTCCCCTTTTTATGCATTGTCACCTCCTACATCCACATTGTGCCAGCTATCCTGAGGGTCCGAACCCGTGGTGGGGTGGGCAAGGCCTTTTCCACCTGCAGTTCCCACCTCTGCGTTGTTTGTGTGTTCTATGGGACCCTCTTCAGTGCCTACCTGTGTCCTCCCTCCATTGCCTCTGAAGAGAAGGACATTGCAGCAGCTGCAATGTACACCATAGTGACTCCCATGTTGAACCCCTTTATCTATAGCCTAAGGAACAAGGACATGAAGGGGGCCCTAAAGAGGCTCTTCAGTCACAGGAGTATTGTTTCCTCTTAGATGTGGTGACAGCAACATTTAATGAAAAGACA